TACCTGTACACAATAATTTCTCCATGCACCTAACCGTCTTCTGAAACTTCCTGTACCTAGTTGAAGAGTATATTCCTTTAATCAATGTATACTTTTGTTCCCTCCTTTAGAACTGAATAACAATGCTAACGCCTCTCCCACTCCCTCTAGCCTCTCATCCTCTTAAAATAGAAGAGGAAAAATATCCAAACATAAAATTCAATTTTTAACAAAAACTCTCCTTTCGCTGACACTGCCCTCCCCAAAGAAGTCACCAGTGGTTTCCTTGTTTTCCTAGAGAATTTTCTTTTTCGCTTTTTAGTGTCATTTTTCTTCCTTCTTCAGTCTCACATGTCCCTTTCATTCTTAGTTTGCTGATCAAACTCATATCCAGGAAAGTGAAGTTCCTTTACGCTTTTTAACCCCACACCCCCATCTCAAATGACAAATGCATCTAGGAACCCCTTTTCACACTCTCTCTAGCCCTGCCCTCTCTCAGGCACCTTCCAAAGTTATTCCAACCCGATCCCTCCACTTGTACAAGCCCAGCGGCCCCACAGCTTGCCCATCCTTGCAAACCAGTCCTCGTCCTATAACCTGCCCCAACCCGATCAGTCGCATACATCCGATTCGAGCCCTGGGGCCAAATTCCATACCCATATCCAAGTCCCCGCCCCACTAACTCGAGCCCGCACCTACGCATGCCTGAACCAGCATGTGATCCCGGCCGACTCCACAGCCAATGGAGTTCCCTGAGTCCACACCCATAGCCAATCCCCGGCCACGTCCAGGCCATCCTCCATCTTGTCCCCTTCCTCACTCAAGCCCAACCCGTGGCCCCCACCCCTTCCCTCCTCCATTTCCATCCATTCCGCGATCGCGGCGGACCCCACCGTCATCGCGCGCCGTGAGTCACACTCCACAGCCAATCCCTGGCCACATCCGGGCTCGCCCCCGCCCCGCCCCCTTGTTCCCGCAAGCCCGGAACTGCCCAAATCCCGCCCCTCCCCTCCCAAAAAAACACCCCTCATCCAGTCTCTTCCAGCCTAGAGATCCTGGCCTACCCCTCCGCCAAAGCGCGCACTGAGTGCAAACCCCAGAGTCAATCCCTGTCCCGGCTCCGCCCCCCGCGTCCGAATCCCGCCCAGCCGGGCCCTCAAGCCCAGTCGGGACTCGAGCCTAGGGAGGCGAGGTTCCCGCACCGGATAGGTGAGTGGGGCGGGCGCGCGGCGCGGCGCGGCTTCCTCTTCTCAATTTTTCTTTTATTTAATAGCATGTTTTTGGCCCAGAGGAGCCTCTGCTCTCTTAGCGGTAGAGCAAAATTCCTGAAGACAATTTCTTCTTCCAAAATCCTCGGATTCTCTACTTCTGCTGTAGGTATTGCTTACTTACAGATAAATTATTGGGCAATTCCTTTTCAATATTTATATATTTCAGAAAATGTCACTGAAATTCACAAATGCAAAACGGATTGAAGGACTTGATAGTAATGTGTGGTGAGTATCTTAAAATAAATAATAATTTAGTGCTTATTAATATTAGTATTTTTTTCAATCTTAGGATTGAATTTACCAAATTGGCTGCAGACCCTTCTGTTGTGAATCTTGGCCAAGGCTTTCCAGATATATCCCCTCCTACATATGTAAAAGAAGAATTATCAAAGATTGCAGCAATCGATAGCCTGAATCAGTATACACGAGGCTTTGTAAGTATATCAAGACCATATGGGCCATGAGCTCAAGGTTTTGTTCTTATTTTTAATCCAACAGGGCCATCCATCACTTGTGAAAGCTCTGTCCTATCTGTATGAAAAGCTTTATCAAAAGCAAATTGATTCAAATAAAGAAATCCTTGTGACAGTAGGAGCATATGGATCTCTTTTTAACACCATTCAAGCATTAATTGATGAGGGAGATGAAGTAAGTATATTAACATTATCGTAATACCCATATTTTCTCTTTTTATTTTTAATTATGTTTTAAGTATAATGCATGTACAGTAAAGTTCACAAATCTTAAATGTACAGCTGGATAAATTACTGTGTAAATTTCTGTGCAACTACAACCAGACAAAGATATGATACATTTCCAGTACCCAGAAAACTTCTTTGTTCCTCTTCAGAGTCTATATTCTCCCAGAGGTAAGTACTCTTCTGTCTTCTATTACCATAGGACAGGTTGTGATCTTATTTGCTTTTATTGCAGGTCATACTAATAGTGCCTTTCTATGACTGCTATGAGCCCATGGTGAGAATGGCTGGAGCAACACCTGTTTTTATTCCCCTGAGATCTGTAAGTTTGCCAGTATGGTTCATATGGCAAAGAATTAAATTATATCTTCATTCTTCATGCTTAGAAACCTGTTTATGGAAAAAGATGGTCTAGTTCTGACTGGACATTAGATCCTCAAGAACTGGAAAGTAAATTTAATTCCAAAACCAAAGCTATTATACTAAATACTCCACATAACCCACTTGGCAAGGTAAGCAAGTCTCATCTCCTTATACAGTCTTCATTGGCTGTGCTCTTTCCTTTATTATGTGTAGGTGTATAACAGAGAGGAACTGCAAGTAATTGCTGACCTTTGCATCAAATATGACACACTCTGCATCAGCGATGAGGTTTATGAATGGCTTGTATATTCTGGAAATAAGCACTTAAAAATAGGTACCAACTATAACACAGAGTCACATATCTAACAATATTTACCCTTTTTTCCTCCTCTGTTTAGCTACTTTTCCAGGTATGTGGGAGAGAACAATAACAATAGGAAGTGCTGGAAAGACTTTCAGTGTAACTGGCTGGAAGGTAAGATGAGTAAGAATTTAATTGCTTAAAAATTTCTGAAATCTTTTATCTTTTCCTTTCCCAGCTTGGCTGGTCCATTGGTCCAAATCATTTGATAAAACATTTACAGACAGTTCAACAAAACACGATTTATACTTGTGCAACTCCTTTACAGGTAAGTGTTATAGTAACTCAGGGTAGAAGCATCCTTTTCATATTTTTTGATTCTTAACAAACAGGAAGCCTTGGCTCAAGCTTTCTGGATTGACATCAAGCGCATGGATGACCCAGAATGTTACTTTAATTCTTTGCCAAAAGAGTTAGAAGTAAAAAGAGATCGGATGGTACGTTTACTTGAAAGTGTTGGCCTAAAACCCATAGTTCCTGATGGAGGATACTTCATCATCGCTGATGTGTCTTTGCTAGGTTTGTAAAGGCTTTTATTATTTCAACTATACCATAGGCCACCTAATTTTCATTGTGGTTTTAGATCCAGACCTCTCTGATATGAAGAATAATGAGCCTTATGACTATAAGTTTGTGAAATGGATGACTAAACATAAGGTAATGTTTATTGTTCTTTGCAAGATTCTGTTTTTCTTATTATATGTTTCTATTTATTTTTCAGAAACTATCAGCCATCCCCGTTTCAGCATTCTGTAACTCAGAGACTAAATCACAGTTTGAGAAGTTTGTGCGTTTTTGCTTCATTAAAGTAAGTTCCCTGCTCTATTGAAAACACATATAGTAATAATGATGATTATTTCATTAATTTACAGAAAGACAGCACACTGGATGCTGCTGAAGAAATCATCAAGGCATGGAGTGTACAGAAGTCTTGATTTGTGCAGAATGGATTAATGTTTCTGTTAGATGACCTAGTATGGAATTGTTACTTAGTGCTGCCACCTGCTGGATGTTAAAAGGTATTTCAGTACAACTGGAATTTAAATATTTCCATTGTTTTTCCAAAGCAGTTAACCCAACTCCTAACAACATTTTCGGGGGATCTGACCTTTTTTTTCCAGTTGAAATGTATTAACACACCTTCCACAATCATTTTATAAGAGTCAGCATAACATAGTGGATAAGAAATGTGAGATGTTTAACCTCTCAGTAACTCGGTTCTCTCATTATAAAATAGGAATAAAATCAGTACCTGTTTCATATGAAGGTCGTTTCTGAGAATTAAATGGACTAATGTATGCAAAAAGCCTGGCAAACAATAAACACTCATCTGACTTTAGCCGGTTTCATGTTTCCACCATTGTGTAAAAACTCCTA